TGCCTCCGAGAATCTCTCAATTACCCATCAGCACTCCATCATCCAGGAATTTCTCTCAACCCCTTCCTGACATTGTTTATATGATTTTACTCCCTGCTGGGTAAGAAAGGACAGTCTGGGACATGTCCTTAAATTTATTTCTGAACTAGCTCCCTGGGGAACCTACCTCCTAATGAAGGAAGTTGGGTTGCTTGAGAACGGGTATGGTTTTATTGGCCAAGATGCCAGGCTATCAACCTCTGCAGGAACCTTGTGCCACCCCCTGCCCTGCTCTGGGCCTCAGTTTCCTTGTCAGTTACTTGGGAAAGGGTTGGATTCGCTGCTTCTGGGGGTGAAATGCACCCTCAGGCTGGATTTAGCATTAATAATGCAATCATGACCTGTATAGTAAGAAGGGCTATTTACTGAGCGCTTAACTATATGAATGGCACCATTCTAACCACTTCCCATGGTCCACTGTTTTACACTCAAGATTAGCATAGAAGCCTCACAACAACCCAAAGAGGCAACTGCTATTAGGATTCCCATTTGGTAGACGGTAATACTGAAGTCCAGAGAGGTTATGCCACTCATCTAATATTACACAGCGAGGAAATGGCAGAGCTGGGATCCCAGCCAAAGTCTGTATGACCGCGCGGCTTCCTCTTAATCCCAATGAGAGCCCTAGCTTGCAGAGGAAGGTGTATTTGGGGCTCATAGGACTAATTAGGACTAATTAAGAGCCTCCTTTGGGTGGGGACGCCAACTCGGAACGTGACATCACGAAGGAGTACAGTGACGTTGGCCAAGGCGGGCGTGGGAATCCACACGCCTTCCAGCATCCGTTTAACGGCACCGCCCCCTGACCCGCCTCACTTCCGTGTATATTTGCATATTCAGCGAACGGACGTCGCTACGCCAGCGTCGACGGGGTGACGTCAGGATGCGCCTCTGAAGTTTCCCTCGAGCGTACGTACATACGTACTGACGCACGCATGGCCACGAGAGGGCGGGGGAGGAGTGAAGAGGTTGAGGCGCCCCGCCCAGTCAGCAAGGTTGCGCGTGCCCTGTGAGACCGCCAAGATGGTGGTGGGCGCGTTCCCTATGGCGAAGCTGCTATACTTGGGCATCCGGCAGGTCAGCAAGCCGCTTGCCAACCGTATTAAGGAGGCCGCCCGCCGAAGCGAGTTCTTCAAGACCTATATCTGCCTCCCGCCGGCTCAACGTGAGTCTGACCCGAATTCCCTCCAACCTTTTATGTGCCCTTGGATGAATATTAATTGTTGCAGGAGTGAGTCAGGATGCAGCATCAATTCTGCATTGGTTTTAAAGACTCAAGTGCTGAGAACCTTCCTTCATAAAGAAGCAGCTAGGCAAGGAAGGAGTTTTTGTTCCAGCAGCACCACTCACCTCTTGAGCTCCCACCAAGGTATGTGCCCAAAACCTCACTGTGAAGAGCTCGAGCGCAGCCTGACCCCTCTCTTCCCCCGCAGTGTATCACTGGGTGGAGATGCGGACCAAGATGCGCATCATGGGCTTCCGGGGCACGGTCATCAAGCCGCTGAACGAGGAGGCGGCAGCTGAGCTGGGCGCAGAGCTGCTGGGCGAAGCCACCATCTTCATCGTGGGCGGCGGCTGCCTAGTGCTGGAGTACTGGCGCCACCAGGCGCAGCAGCGCCACAAGGAGGAGGAGCAGCGTGCTGCCTGGAACGCGCTGCGGGACGAGGTGGGCCACCTGGCGCTGGCGCTGGAAGCGCTGCAGGCGCAGGTGCAGGCGGCGCCGCCACAGGGCGCCCTGGAGGAACTGCGCACAGAGCTGCAAGAGGTGCGCGCCCAGCTCTGCAATCCCGGCCGGTCCGCTTCCCACGCAGTGCCTGCGTCCAAGAAATAGGAGCTTGCTGGATGGAACCTGAATTTGGACATGGCCTATGTACCTAACGTGGCCTTCTTCCCGCACCACCCTTGCCTGCGCTGGCCCAGTGGAAACCACCAGGATCTTGATGCAACTTGGCATTTGGTTACCCCTGCTGATAAGAGCAGCCGTTACCTGCCACTGGGACCAGCAGGTGAAGCGTTGCAACATAGCCCCCTCCATCATCCTTCACCTCCTATCCCCCACTCCAAACCAGGACGACCTGCAAGGTCCCAGCCAGCAGGACACCGTGGGCACTCTGGCAAATGAAAAAATGGAACCTGGTCTTGAGCTGAATCAATGTGTTATTGTTACCCCCACCCCCGGTTTACCTGATCAGTGTTAACCTTTACTGGGACACTCATCTGTTACACTGGAACACCTTCTTCTTTTTGTCAATCGGCACAGACCACTGTAAGGAAATGCAGTGTGTTGCAGTGGCCTTTTCTCCCCCTCACCTTCTAAGGTCAGCTCTAGCTGAGCATCAGTGCTCTCTTAAGGAGGAAAAAAACGGTGCGGCTGGGAGCGGTGGCTCACGCCTGTAATCCTAGCACCTTGGGAGGCCGAGGCGGGCGGATCACTTGAGGTCAGGAGTTCCAGACCAGCCTGGCCAACATGGTGAAACTCCGTCTCTACTAAAAATACAAAAATTAGCCGGGTGTGGTGGGGTGCGCTTGTAATCCCAGCTACTCGGGAGGCTGAGGCAGGAGAATTGCTTGAACCCATGAGGTGGAGGTTGCGGTGAGCCAAGATGGCACCATTGCACCCTAGCCTGGGCAACAGAGCAAGACACCGTCTTAAAACCAAAAGTTAACCGGGCGTGGTGGTGGGTGCCTGTAATCCTAGCTACTTGGGAGGCTGAGGCAGGAGAATTGCTTGAACTTGGGAGGTGGAGGCCAAGATTGTACCACTGTATTCCAGCCCGGGTGACAGAGCAAGACTGTGTCTCAAAAAAAAAAAAAAAATCCTGGCTGGGCACGGTGGCTCACACCTGCAATCCCAGCACTTTGGAAGGTCGAGGTGGGCGGGTCATTTGAAGTCGGGAGGTCGGGAGATCGGGAGCTCGAGACCAGCCTGACCAATATGATGAAACCCCGTCTCTACTAAAAATACATAAATTAGCTGGGCATGGTGGCATGCACCTGTAATCCCAGCTACTTGGGAGGCTGAGACAGGAGAATTGCTTGAACCCGGGAGGCAGAGGTTGCAGTGAGCCGAGATTGCGCAATTGCATGCCAGCCTGGGTAACGAGCAAAACTCCATCTTAAAAAAACCCACAAAAGGTCCTGGCCTGCAGTCAATCCCTGGAATCATTGTACCTTCCCTTGAGACCCGAAGTGGACTATTCCAACAGAACCCCCTCATCCTTGAGTCTATGGCACAACCCACTGGAATGGCACTACAGGATCTTTTCTGTGAATGTCCTCCAACCCCCCTTTCCGTGGTGGGAAATTTGATCCTAACTAGGGCTAATCCAGCCTGTCCTTCAGCCTCAGCCCCCTATTTTCCTGTCCTCAGAGTCCCTGGAGCTTGTACTGTGTGGCATGTCCTTTCTTGCCTTCCCCACCTTGCTCAGTAGCATTTCTCAGGGACCCAGTCGAATCCAAGCCCATGGATTCAATTGTCACATCCTTCATCTTCCATCCGTGTCTCCTAATCTGTGTGCTCTTGCTTTCTTTCCTCGGAGCTCTGGACTGACCCGACAGCCTGTCTTCATGTAGCAGTACCCTCCTGCCTCCATAGCCCCCGGTCCCACCCCCATCCTACCAATTAGGCCAGCAGTTGGCCTTAACTGCTTGATTAATTTCCTTGGACTGCCATAACAGATCACCATTGGGTGGTGAACTTGATGGCTTAAGTCCAACAGGAATTTAATTCACACAGTTCTGGAGTCCAGAAGTCTGAAACCAAGGTGCTGACAGGGACACGCTCCCTCTTCCAGCTCCTGGTGATTCCAGGCCTTCCTTGGCTCTGCCTGCAGCTTCACATGGCCTTTTCCCTCTTCTATTTTGTCTCTTACAAGAACACCTGTCATTGCATTTAGGGCCCATCTTAAGTTCAGGATGATCCCACCTCAAGACCCTTAATTACATCTGAAAAAACACTTTTTCCAAATAAACTGTCATAAGCACAGGTCCTGGGGGTTAGTATGTGGACTTGTCTGTTGGGGGCACACCATTCAAGCCATTCAGCCCACTATTCCTCCTCACCCCAAGAGTACGCTGGCGTCCAGGTGCAGTGGCTCACACCTGTAATCCCAGCACTTTGGGAGACCAGGGCAGGAGGGATCTCTTTGAGCCCAGGAGCTGAAGACCAGCCTGGGCAACATAGTGAGACCCCATCTCTACAAAAGTAAAATAAAAAATTAGCCAGGTGCGGTGATGCATGCCTGTAGTCCCAGCTACTTGGGAGGCTGAGGCAGGAGGATCACCTGAGCCCTGGAGGTCGAGGCTGCAGCGAGCCGTGATCGCGCCACTACACTCCAGCCTGGATGACAGAGTGAGACCCTTTCTCAGAAAAAAAGTACCCTGGGACTCCTGCCAACCCCGCGGGCCATTTGGCCTTCCTGCTAGCTGAGAGGAACAGTCTAGGAACCACCCTTTTCTACTGGGTTTCTCTTCCAGGATCTGCCACTGAAGCGGGAGGGGGTGGGTCCCAGTAGCCTGCAGTCTGTCCTTCCGACTGTAGCTCTCTCATTAGAGGAGCTGCAAGGTGATGAAGGCATCCTGAGGCTGTACCTGAACCACCATGTGGATCTCCACAATGGGTACAGAGCTTATTAAAATCAGGAGGGAAACTGGGAGGGTTCTGATGGGGAGAGGCCCAAGAGTCACCCTATGAGCTGGGGAAACTAAGGCCAGGGGTAAGCAAAGGGACTTGCCAGAGATGCCACAGCCAGTGAGGGGCTGACTGCCCAGGGTGGTGAAGTAGTAGGGGCAGAGTGAGAGGCTTGGATTACCCCAGCTGCAGAGTGAGGAGGGAGAGGCGATGGCTGAGCAGAGGCTGGGAGGGTGACGATCTCTACACAGAGGCCCAGACCATCCCAGAGGTGGCGTTGATAGTGGGAGACCCTCTCTATCCCCTCTCAGAGCAGCCCCAGATCACACCAGAGATCATAGCATTGTGTAAACTGGGTGACCATTCCACCTGGGCCCGCTTTTGGGAAGCTGCAGGTGAAAGTGGGAGGGCCGGGCTTTCCCCGACTTCCATCCTCACCTCCCTTCTCTAAAGAGGTAAAACTGGCCTGGACCAAGATCTGCCCAGATAGAAAGCCAAGAAACAGGTTCTGAAACTTTTCTTTTCTTCTTTTCTCTTCTTTTTTCTTTTCTTTTCTTTCGGAGACAGTCTAGCTCCGTCACCCTGACGGAGTGCAGTGGTGCAATCTCGGCTCACTGCAACTTCTACCTCCCAGGCTCAACCAATGATCCTGCCTCAGCTTCCGAAGTAGCTGGGATTACATGTGCCCACCACCCACGCCTGGCTAATTTTTGTATTTTAGTGGAGACGGGGTTTCTCCAAGTTGCCCAGGCTGATCTTGAACTCCTGACCTCAGGTAATCCGCCCGCCTCGGCCTCCCAAAGTGCTGGGATTACAGGCGTGAGCCACCGCGCCTGGCCTGAAACAGCATTTCAGTTCCTTCTGGAAGAGGGGGAGAAGCTGGAGCAGAGGGAACTGACCGAGTGGGTCCTGAGTGGGCTGTGTTTAAAACTGGGAGTGACCCAGGCCAGCTCACGCCTGTCATCCCAGCACTTTGAGAGGCCAAGGTGGACTGATCACATGATGTTAGGAGATCGAGACCAGCCTGGCCAACATGGCAAAACCCCGTCTCTACTAAAAATACAAAAATTAGCCGGGCATGTTGGCACATTCCTGAATCCCAGCTACTCGGGAGGCTGAGGCACGAGAATTGCTTGAACCCAGGAGGTGGAGGTTGCAGTGAGCTGAGATCGCGCCACTGCACTCCAGCCTGGGTGACAGAGTGAGACTCAACTCAAAAAAAAAAAACAGAGGTGGGAGTGTGAACACAGGCAGGAGCTCCAATTCCTGACCCCAGCGCTGTCCTGACCCAGATGGAGTGCTGCTCTCACATCTCAGAGACTTCGCACTCAGCCCTGCCCTGCCCTGCCCTGACAGGCAGCCAGTCATCGTGGGCAGCAGGGCCATCTACTTCCCCCACTGCGGCGTCAGGGGTGGCCAGAGTGTGTGGAAGTGGAAAGAACGTCCTCTCAAAATGCAAGAGGCCAGAGGATGGTTCACTGCTCGTGTGTTCTGCTAGCTAGAATTCTGTGTACCTTGTAATTTGGGGAGAGGGGTTAGAATAAATTTGTAAATGAAGCTGATTATCTTCAAGTTGATGCATTCTTTTTTCATATTTAAAAAGTCCTTGGGACTGGGCGCAGTGGCTCACACCTGTAATCCTAGCACTTTGGGAGGCCAGGGTGGGTGGATCACCTGAGGTCAGGAGTTCAAGACCAACCTGATCAACATGGTGAAACCTCGTCTCTACTAAAAATACAAAAATTAGCTGGGCATGGTGGTTGTGCACCTGTAATCCCACCTACTCGGGAGGCTGAGGCAGGAGAATCTCTTGGACCCGGGAGGCGGAGGTTGCAGTGAGCCGAGATCATGCCATTATACTCCAGCCTGGGTGACAGAGCGAGACTTCATCTCTAAATAAATAAATAAATAAATAAATAAATAAGGTCCATGTCAACCTTAGGAAAAATATCCTTTATTTATTCTTTCACTCAAAAAACTCACTGAGGTGGTCCCGCACCGGGACATGGACCCAGTGTCCTTGGTAGGGCGTCTCCCGCAAAAAAAAAAAAAATAAAAAAAATAAAACACAAAACTCACTGAGTTACCCACTCTCTGCCCCACCCTATGCTGGGGTCACAGTGGTGACAGAGACAGCCCCAGCCCTGCCGTCACCGGGTCTTACAGATGCTCACACGTACATTTCTTTTCCAGTGTTCCCTGCCCCACCCCATAGTTGTTTAGGAAGCAGGGGCTGGGCTGAATCCGGAATCCTCCCTCTGGAGTGACTCAGGACTATAAACCCATTCATCCCAGCTCACAAAACCCTGGGAGGTGCCCTGAGGGCTGTGCCCCTCCCATCTCCTGGCAGGCCCTGCTGTCCCTCTTGTTGGTTTCTCTGTAGGGCAGGCCATTGCCTGGAGGGAGGCAAAATGGCTGAGAGCCACCCCAGGAGAAAATGGGCTTTACATAAGCCCCAACCTGATCTATTGGCTCACGGAGCTACTCCTGGGCTGGTCGCTGTGTTGCTGAGTGGCAGGCTTGGGTCCCCCAGTGGCAATGGCTTGTAGCTGGAGTCGGTGTGGACAGAGAGAGGAGAAGCATGGCAACTCTGAGTGTACTGAGGATCAACTGCACCAGGCTCCATTCTAGTAGCTGGGAGCCAGTTGGGAGCAAGCAGAGGCCCTCACTGGAGCTGACATTCTAGTGCCAGAGACCGGCAATAAAGAAGGAAAGAGTGGCCAGGCGTGGTGGCTCACACCTGTAATCTCAGCACTTTGGGAGGCCGAGGCGGGCCAATCCCCTGAGGTCGGGAGTTCGAGACCAGCCTGACCGACATGGAGAAACCCCATCTCTACTAAAAATACAAAATTAGCAGGGCATGGTGGTGCATGCCTGTAATCCCAGCCACTCAGGAGGCTGTGGCAGGAGAATCGCTTGAACCCGGGAGGCGGAGGTTGCGGTGAGCCAATATTGCACCATTGCACTCCAGCCTGGGCAACAAGAACGAGACTCCATCTCAAAAAAAAAAGGAAAAAGCTAATCCAGCATAGGGTGATGAGGACTGAGAGGAATGGAGGCAGGGTAGGAGTTCCGGACTTACGGGCACCGCTGATCTAGACAGGTGGGCAGGGAGGAGGCAGCGCTTCAGATGGAGGGAGATAGGAAGAGGGCTGTGAGTATCTGTGAAAGTCCTAGGACAGATGTGGCCTTGGCCTGTTCCTGGAACAGCAAGAGTTTCTGGCTGTCAGAATAGAGCAGAGGCTCGCTGACCAAGGCCTTTGGGCCAAATCAAGGGGACCCTTGCTTCCTGTCTTTGTAAATAAAGACTTATTGGAACCCAGGCGCTCATTCGTTTGCATATTTTCCACAGTTGCTTTTGCAGTACAGTGACAGAGCTGAGTATTTGCACAGAGATCCTAGGGCTCTCGTACTCTCTGGCCCTTTACAGAAAAAGTTTACCATCCCCTGGAATAGAGTAAGCGAGGGGAGAAGTTAGGTGAGGGGGCCAGGCAAGCAAAGGCTGCCCCTTGCCTTGATTGGCACAACTGTGGAGGTCATCCCAGCTCTGGAGCCCCAACAGGATCACTCAGGCCTCTGCTTCCACCACATCTGGCTTCAGCTTCCCCCTCTGTGGAGTCCTCCCTCCCTCCCTCCTTCCCCATAGGAAATGACCCCAGTGCTCAGCAGTAACCCCCACTGCGCGCAGATCTCAGAACCTCCACCTCAATCTACAGCCACGTGCCACAATAAGAAGCAGAGTTTTAGGCCAGGCGCGGTGGCTCACGCCTGTAATCTCAGTACTTTGGAAGACCAAGGTGGGAGGATCACTTGAAGTCAGGAGTTCGAGACCAGCCTGCCCAACATGGTGAAGCCCCGTCTCTAATAAAAAGAATACAAAAATTAGCCGGGTGTGGTGGTGCACATCTGTAATCCCAGCTACATGAGAGGCTGACATAGGAGAATTGCTTGAGCCCAGGAGGTGGACGTTGCAGTGAGCCAAGATTGCACTACTGCATTCCAGCCTAGGTGCCAGAGTGAGACTTGGTCTCAAAACAAAACAAAACAAAAAATTAGCCAGGCATGGTGGCACACACCTGTAGTCCCAGCTACTTGGGGGGCTGAGGCAGGAGGATCGCTTGAACCCGGGTGTTTAAGGCTGCAGTGAACTGAGATCAGGCCACAGCACCTCAACCTGGGAGACAAAGTGAGACCCTGTCTCAAAAAAAAAAAAAAGCAGAGTTTATGTAATCCATCGTGTGCATATTTATACAATAATTTACAATTCTATGTATTTTAAAAGTGTATAATTCATATATTATGTGACACAATATATAATGGAATATAAAATATATATTTTATGTCATGTGTAACATAACATCATCTATTATATGTAGTGTATGTGCTTATGTACATATCATTGGAATGAAAGTTTCATTAAATAATTACCCTTAATATTTGCAGCCCGGTTTAATATTTCCTATTTT